TTTATATGAATGAACTTAGCACAGCTATCAGAGTGGATGGTGGTGGGAGGGCTAGCAGGAAACTAGTAAACAACTACAAGCTGCCCCTTCAGGGAAAGTTTCTACTTGGAATATAAGTTACAGATTAATGAAAATAGAAAGATTTCCCAAAGATACTTATTCTCATGTTTTATAAAAGATCAGGGAAATGTCAGCTGTCCACTTAACGGATGACGATAATGAATTAAGAGTTCGATAGGCGGCAGGCACAACTAAAAGCCAAACTCGACCTAAGTCTTATGAAATCCTACTTAATGAGCTTTCTTGACTACTGCTAGCCTCACTTATCTGGCAGGAGTCGAAGGAGAGGAAGCCCCAAGCTCCTCTGTTCCACCACCTCCAAAGTCCTGAACCCCTTCTCAAGTGTCCCACTTCATCCCTGCTTCCTTTCGTCCCGTGGGACTAAGCATTCCTCCTGCCCTCACTCTCACCACTTGCTGTCCCTCAAAAAGCCGACTCACCCCTTTCCAAGCGCAGTGAACCGTCCGCAAAGCACGAGGCCGGTTGCGAGCTGCAGAAAGCCCACGCTCGCCAGCGGGACCCAAGGAACGCTAGAACTATACGTCCCAGAACACTTAGCTTTGTTTTTAACTACGGTGCAGCCGCAAAAGGGAAATACCGGCTCAGGACCCAGGGGAGTTGTAGTTCTCTAATCCAAAGAAATCATTATTTGGCAACGTACGGTTTTCAGGGGGATATACCCCGCGACTGCGTTCCTGTAGGATGTGAGACAAAGAGAATAAATATCCCCGGATTGGGTGCTGGTGGGAAAATTTGCTGGAAGCGCAGCATTGGTTACCAATTTTGTGCTCAATCTCTCAGTACCAGGGTGAAAGTGGAGACGCAATCTCCCTTGAAAGACGTTAGTCTCCATCTCTAACGCTCCCGAGACACGGTTCGCAATTAATTATGACGTCACAGCCAATCGTCAACGCGAAAGCCTGACGCTCTAGCCGGCTCTATCTCGCTGCCCCGCCGCGGGCGCAGAGCTGGCGCTCTAGCCCACGGAGTTGGTTAACTCCTCTCACCGGCCCCTGGAAAGGGTTCCAAGTGCTTTAGTACCCGACGCTGTCTGGGAATTCCGGGCGTTTCGGCTCCTTGGTCGCAGAGGCAGGAGGGCGTGCGTGGCAGGAGGGTTCGGGTTATATACTCCTAGGTCCTGGGACAGAATAGTTACGACCTCTGGGACAGGAACTCTTCTCTCTTTTGTTAATAAACTTCCAACTCCCTCCTCAGACCCGACCGCATGTCTGTCATGGACCTCGCCAATACTTGCTCCAGCTTTCAGTCGGACCTGGATTTCTGTTCAGATTGCGGCTCGGTCCTGCCTCTGCCCGGGGCTCAGGATACGGTCACCTGTATTCGCTGTGGCTTCAACATCAACGTTCGGGGTGAGAGGCTTGTACGCAGGGGTCCTGGCGGATCTCCATAACCAGTTCTTACTTGCCTGTGCAGACTTTGAGGGGAAGGTTGTGAAGACTTCGGTTGTGTTCCACCAACTGGGGACAGCCATGCCTATGTCGGTGGAGGAAGGGCCTGAGTGCCAGGGACCTGTGGTAAGCTAATGAGATCAAGAACTGGCTCCATACAGGCCTCCCTAACCCACCAGTTTCTTCCCAGGTTGACAGGCGCTGCCCTCGATGTGGTCATGAAGGAATGGCATACCACACCAGACAAATGCGTTCAGCCGATGAAGGGCAAACTGTCTTCTACACCTGTACCAACTGCAAGTGGGTATTCTTTCCCCTCCCTCTACTCAGTCGTGAATATAACAAGTCCTTTCTTTCCTCATAGGTTCCAGGAGAAGGAAGACTCTTGACCTTTTTCCTGGGCAACTCTGCAGTCCCTCCCTCCTTTCGGAAGGTGAAGGATACTGGGTTTTTAGATGCCTTGTCCATCCTGTCTGGTTGCAATGTTTTGCTCCCAGAAGAGAATCAGATCATCATGTGGGGATTACCATTGTTCCTGGAGTACTCCTACCCTTAGTTGAATTTCCTTATTAAAGTTATATTTTTCTATAAGACCCTGACATATGTATGTTACTTATAATCTGTCTTATTC